AGAATCGCTTCAACCAGGTGGCGGAGGTTGCTGTGAGCCAAGATTGTACCATTGCACTCCTGGCTGGGTGACAAGAGTGAAACTCTGTCTGAAAAAAAAAAAAAATTCAGTCTACTACATAGACTGCACAGGAGAATAATCATATTATTAGTATTCAATAAATAAAAATATTCATAATGACAGTTACTTGGATGTCTCATTTAATTAATTACAATCACATTCACATTTCTGGTAACTTAGTCAAAATTATCTCCTTATATCCATTTCATTAAATGATCTGTATTAAATTTCTCCCTTCTCCAAACTATCTAAATAAATGCTTACATAATACTGCTTTCAAATAATCATAATTCTGCCCCTGACATTAAAATGACCCGTTATCTTTTATATCAAGTTAAATTTTTAGAAAGGCAGTCTTGCTCTTCTAAACTGCTAACTAAATATCCTGTTTCATGGCAAATAAGCTGCACTGTTTTCCTTCCCCGTGCATTTTTTTTCTTCTGCCAATTAATATTTTAGTTTTCATTCTAAGTCAAGTTCATGACATGTCTCCTGCAAGAACACTTGCTTGATTGATTCTGCACATTACCAGTTTTGTTTGTTTGTTTGTTTTTGTTTTTAACTAAAGTCTAGTTCATCCATGGTCTCTGAGAATTGACTGAACATGAGGTTTATTTGGTGGTATTTTTCACCAATTGTTTTATTTATAGGTGTTTAATATTTCCAAATAACTGTAAATTACTTGAAGCAGAGATGAATGTTTGGATTTTGTTCTCCGTTGCTTCTAATATAGCATTAGAGAACCAAGAGTGCTTATTAGAATTAGTTGATTTGATATTTCCTGCTGCTTTTTGAAATTAGGACTTTCCCAACTTCTAGTCCCTGACTCTCTCAGGTCCAGGTGAAAACAATCTTTGTAAATTCCCATAAGATTCTTGAAATATCTTTCCTTTGTCAACTCAATAATGCCATCTTTGTTGTTTAATAAATCCCATTGCAAGGTGATTTCTTGTTCAATTCCCATGTCCCTACAACATCCATTTTATCCACAGCTGATACACAACTAATGATTCAACTAGGTCATTTATTTATATTTTAAATTGCCTTCGATGCTCTGTCAGAAGCCTACTTAACACTGAATAATCTAAAGCCCTGGTTCTTCTATAGATCTGATAAGTAAAAGTGTTTTACAAATGAGTTCTACTGAAATATTTTAAATGTTTGCCCTTCCCACTCCCATTTCCTAATCCCTATTCCATGAAGCTTAGGTCAATACAACAGTTTACATATGTTAACATTTACAGAAGAAGAATTCAAACAGAGGTGAAATGAAAGAGACTGATCTTTGAGCACTTTCCCATGAAAATGTTGTTATATATCCTTTGTGATATAAAATTTTAAATCATAGAATTATAAATATTTATAAGGAACACAGTCATATTTTAATTAAAAAGAAAGGACCAAAAGAAGTTAAATGCCTTTCCTTTGTCTGTATGACTGTATTGTAATAAATTAGTCTCTCTGGATGAATATCAGCAAAACTAACTTTCTATGTATTTCTTTTGAGTTTCAAACAGGAAACTTTATCTGGGAATACTTTAACAGTTCATCTCTGGAAATTTACAAGAGCTCTACAACTGTCCATCGAAACTTCACTATAATGTGCTTAAGAGCCCTTATATGTGATATAATTTTTATATGTTTTCATCAGTAAGGATATCTTTATGGACAAATTCCAAATGACTAAACATGTATGTGTATGTGTGTTTCACACATTGTCAGCATAAAGTAAGTTCTTACTGTTATCGTTAGACTTACACAGATGAATAGATGGACAAATAGGTAGGTATGTCTGTTCAGAATGATATTATCTTGGTTGGATTGCCATTAGTATCAGAAAAGAAAGTGTTCTTTTCAATACCTATGATTTAAGGAACATTTTGCTATAAGCTCTAATATTTCATAATTTCCATTCAAAACAATATACCAAATGAGAAGGATGGAAAGAATAGTCAAGGTAAGTTTTATGAGAAGATAAAATTTCTGAAACCTTTTTTTTTTTTTTTTTTTTCGTGATACAGGCTTCTGCCTATGAATCAAGACAATGGATGTGGGCAATAAGTCTACCATGTCTGAATTTGTTTTGCTGGGGCTCTCTAATTCCTGGGAACTACAGATGTTTTTCTTTATGGTGTTTTCATTGCTTTATGTGGCAACAATGGTGGGTAACAGCCTCATAGTCATCACAGTTATAGTGGACCCTCACCTACACTCTCCTATGTATTTCCTGCTTACCAATCTTTCAATCATTGATATGTCTCTTGCTTCTTTCGCCACCCCAAAGATGATTACAGATTACCTAACAGGTCACAAAACCATCTCTTTTGATGGCTGCCTTACCCAGATATTCTTTCTCCACCTTTTCACTGGAACTGAGATCATCTTACTCATGGCCATGTCCTTTGATAGGTATATTGCAATATGCAAGCCCCTGCACTATGCTTCTGTCATTAGTCCCCAGGTGTGTGTTGCTCTCGTGGTGGCTTCCTGGATTATGGGAGTTATGCATTCAATGAGTCAGGTCATATTTGCCCTCACGTTACCATTCTGTGGTCCCTATGAGGTAGACAGCTTTTTCTGTGACCTTCCTGTGGTGTTCCAGTTGGCTTGTGTGGATACTTATGTTCTGGGCCTCTTTATGATCTCAACAAGTGGCATAATTGCGTTGTCCTGTTTTATTGTTTTATTTAATTCATATGTTATTGTCCTGGTTACTGTGAAGCATCATTCTTCCAGAGGATCATCTAAGGCCCTTTCTACTTGTACAGCTCATTTCATTGTTGTCTTCTTGTTCTTTGGGCCATGCATCTTCATCTACATGTGGCCACTAAGCAGCTTTCTCACAGACAAGATTCTGTCTGTGTTTTATACCATCTTTACTCCCACTCTGAACCCAATAATCTATACTTTGAGGAATCAAGAAGTAAAGATAGCCATGAGGAAACTGAAAAATAGGTTTCTAAATTTTAATAAGGCAATGCCTTCATAGTTTTTGTGACACAGAACATTAGACACAATGCTGTGTTAGGCTTTTCTTTCTAGAGGGTTCTTACCAAATTGTAATTGCCAAGAATTTGTGAGGGCTCAAGTTCAGTGCATTTTGAAACTATTCTCATGAATGTGAATGTGTTCAAAATACATTTGAAATTTCAGAAAAGCAAGTTAAAAGAAATAAAGACTATAAAAATGTCAGGAGTGACAGTTCCAGTTAGGACATTCAATATCAATAATCAATTTATTGGAAAAGAGGACCAAGGAATGAGGAGAAGAAATATAGATTAAAGCAGAACTAGGAGATAATGACAATTACCCACAGTGAGCAACTGAGTCACTTAGTGAGATGCTCCTAAAGTATGACAAGCTAGCAAGATTCCTATAATCCTTAGGAACTCCATACTGCTGTAGGATCTTAGCCTCTGACAGAGAAGCAATGATTTTCCACATACGTTCCCAAGCCACTCCTACTTAACATTTAAACCAATTTGTGATCTCTTCTATTAAAGAAAACTCTAGATATATTTTATTTCGAATGTTAATGACGTCCATAAAATTGCCGTAAGTGTAGCAATCTTTACCAACCACTTTTAGTTCATCATCAAAGCAATACAGTCATGATATTTCTTTCTGATAATGCGGAATGAGTAGGGAGGCTGGAGAATTCTGCAAATCAGAAAATATGAAATGAGTTGCAGATCAGTACACTTTGTTTTGTGCAGACACGATGGTTGCTTAGTTCCTAAGAAGTTAAAACTAGAATTGAGAGACACAGTTTATAACAGTTGAATTTATGGGGAGTCCATGCTTTCATTTTAAAGTGTTATATTGCTTTCCATTTTGGTTATTTTTTTCTTGAAATATTTGGATGTAAAAATAATGAATCTGCATTTAGTAATACATTGTCAATGTAATAAGTATGTTTTTGTACACAAATAGGTTTTATTACTGTTATAAATAAATCTGGTAGGTTCAATATTAGCTTTAATGTATACAAAGTATTACTACCACCTGCTGGTACTAACTGGAATTGCAAGTATTGAAAGAGGAAAAATAATTGTGTATACCCTACTTTGCAAATCATCTTTAAATGATGGCAAACATTCATGAGTTAACTCTTATTTAGAATTTTCTAAATGATATTGATAAAATATAGTGTCTTATATATGATCCAACATGTATCCACAAAGGGAAAGATATGTTGCAACCACAGTATTTGATAATATCAAGTTGTTATTTTCTGGTATGATTGAGTAAATGGAGAAAACAAATGAAATGCATTAATTATCATTTATGAAAGATAATTAAAACAGAAAATCCTTAGATGTTCATATTAAACCAAGTTATAAAAGGAATTTATTTTTTCTTCATCAGTTTGTGTTTTATTTCTTCATTAATGTACTAAGCAAATAAGGAAAAAACTTACAGCTTGAAAGTCTGTGATACTGTGTTTAAAGCCTGAGCAGTTTTGAAATTATTAGATAATAACGTCTACAGTATTAACATAAAATAAAACATGCTTCTGTAAGCACAAGATTAGCATAATTCTATTTTAAATAGGGATACAAATAGGCCAATTTAGGTTTTGAGTGTGAACTTTCTCTTGGTTGCAGTTATATGTACAAATATGTTCATATTCAAGGACTTCGTTTATGTAGAATGTTTTAGCTGGTGCTTAAAAATGCTAGAAATAATTCTTTTACTTGACATATTTCTTTGTCCAGGGAATATTTTCAAAACTGTGCTGCTTTTTGCAATATAAAACTGTGGAATCTTTTGGAAGAGACGCTATTGATTTTCTGTGCTTTTGTGGAGAATTCTAAAACTCAAGAACATTTGCCAAAATACCCTCAAAGGTGTAGCTGATCAGCAGACAACTCTATAAGGCAAGTCAATAATGAGATTAAGTAGTTGGATTGATAGTAAAATTCTGTGGCTGATAATAAAAAGGATTACAGAAAGCCTTTGGAGGGCTTACATATATAAATGGAACTATCACATTTCTCGGTGGCTTAGTGTGAGGAGTCAATATTCATGGTACCTCTGCATGTTATATAAACACTTAAAAATCTTAGTTAGGACTTTAGGACTCATGGTGGTTGGTTTTATCGATATATCTCTTAGACAAGATGCTGACACTCTTTCACCAAGGATAACTGCAGTGACATGGCCATGGACTCGTTAAGCAATAGTAAGGATGGTGCCAGCTGCCACCAGAGTTTCCAGAGACAGAGATAATGTTCTGCAGAGAATACAAGATAAGCAGGCAAGTATAATTTTAAGTGATCTGCACTATCTGCAATAACACAACTGAGGGAGTTCTGGAGCATTTATAAGAAGAGTGTGTTGACAAGCAACTTCATCTTCCTCTACGTGTTTAGGAAGCTGTGAAGCTTGACAACAATTGAATGCAGATGGAAAAACTGTTAAAAATCAGGTATAGATAAAAACAGATAAAGTGTAAATTTTAATATGTGAAGGAACTGGATATATGTAATAGCAATAAAAACTACAAATTATGTTTGTTTCTAAAAATGCTTAAGAAAACTTTTAGAATACTATATGGTATAATGATGGTGGATTTACCATAAAGCTTGTAAAGCTTAGGTTTTATAACTCCTCCTTTGCATGGATTTCCTCGAAGGCCCTAGAATGGAAACTAACAACCTTTTATTAGTTATTTCGATTTTTTTTTCCTGAAACAGGTGTCCTCAAACTGTATAAGCTTTAAGCCTAGCTTGTCCAACCCATGACCTGCAGGTTGCATGCGGCTCAGGAGATGGCTTTAAATTCAGCCCAACACAAATTCATAAGCTTTCTTGAAACATTATAAGATTTTCTTGTGATTTTTTTGTAAAGCTCATCAGCTATCTTTAGTATCAGTGTATTTTATGTGTGGCCCAACACAATTCTTCTTCCAATGTGGCCCAGAGAAGCCAAAACTTTGGACACCCCTGCATTAAAAGGCTCTGCAGAATCTGAAGTCTAATGTGTAGTTTTAAAAGTCTTAGACTCTGGTATCTTTTTTTTTTTTAAACAGTGTTTAATACTACTTCTACTACTAGTGGTGTAAACTTAAGCTAAGTACTTAATACCTCTTAGCCTCAGTTTCTACATATGTTAAAGGAGATAATAGTGGTCTCTACACCACAGAGTTATTTGAGGCATAAAAGAAGCAAATAATATGAAGCATATGGTTGTCAATAAATGTTAGTCATTGTATCATTCTGGGTGATAACCTCTGGATATCTTTGTTTATGGGACTTGATAGTCTCTTGAGCTAACACTTGACTTGTTTAATTTAAAAGGTAAATTTTCATTTATATGTTTTAAATATTCATGTCTGTATATGTGTGTCAGTATTAATTTGAAAAATTAAAAGTAACTTCCACTAGAAAATTACACTGGTTCTTACATTAATTAAAGCTTCTGGAAACTTGTTTTTCTGTCTGTTCACAACTGTCATTAATCAAGAGAAGTATCAAGTTGTTGCTTAATCATTATGCTATTGCTTCTTTACAATGAATAAATATTAAATTGGTTTATTGATTTTAGGATGAATTCACATTACAATTGTTGTCAGAATAAGAATGATGTTTGACTCATATTATTAAGGTGAAGAGATAGGCAGATGGATAGATTAGTAGATAGATGAAGTTTTGTATTATATGAGCTGTCTTATGTGAAGTATTTTTCTGCATTGATAAGGGTTTAGGATAATGTGATCACTGGATTATGCTGCTATATAGAAGTTCTTGGTAAAATGCTGTTATTTGTGCATATCCAGACTCCTTATGAAAGTATTTTCAAATTTAAAAAACTACCAGTGAATCTATTCTCTACATGTGAGTTTTTAAACAACTCAGTTATAGCAAAATTTGTTGAGAGAGTTGGAGTAATCCTCCTATTTCCCTATTCTTTCCCTGATATTATTTTGCATGATTTTTGGATGTATATGTCAATTGAAAAACGGGGAGAAGAAAACAGCCAGGGAAATCTAATTCATGTGAACTTCTTGCATGTACTCTCAGATGCCAATGAAATCCGCTAAGCAACTTGATAGTTTTTTGGTTTATAAGTTTCTGTTGTGCTTTGTTGTTTGGAATTATTTTTAATGCTCTTGGTTACACCATGAGGTAAATATGCACAAATTATTCTGGAGCGTGTAGGACCAACACTCAAATGAGACTGGAAATGTGACTGGGATCATTGATTCATGTATTCTGTCTCTATTGTTGCTAATATAACTCAATTGACATGTTATTTTTTCTCTTTGATTTTTGTAAAACAAACAAATAAATTCCAATATCTAGTATGCACTAAAATACTATAGTTTCATTTTTATTTTTTACTCTGATAATTTACACTGCCAATATAAGGAGATGAATACCTATTTTTTAAATTAAAAAATGTTCTCGGGCTGGAGGCTCCAGGTTTTTTTCCCCCATTAGCCTTTTTATGACTACTAAATGCAAGACCACTGTTAATTCGCCTTTTTTCTTTGTGTTTTAACTGTACTAGGAATCTGAAGCCATCAACAAAAGCCAGATTTTTCTCCCTTTGCTCACTTGCCACCTGTTAAAGAAAATTTAAAGGAGAGATTTTTTTTTTTAGTTTGAGACTAGAAATAGCAATTTAATTAGTAATTTGTTTTTATATAATAATATATTTATATCAATTTTTTCTTCTTGTTTGAGTGTACTTATATTGGTTGTCCTACAGTTAAGAAAACGGAAACCATTGGGTAAATTAAGCAGATTTAATACAATGTATTAAATGCTTGTGAATAATTCAAAGACTTACAGGAACATGCATTGGAGGCTGCAACTGGAGCTATTGTGTTCCAGAGCACATTACCCCAGTAATGTGATGTAAGGGCAAAAGGCAAAAAGCCTTGGTGTCATTGCCACTCCTTCATCACCCTCAGCACTCTTGAAGGTGGTGAATAGTCACTGGACACAGGTATGGCTGCCACAGTTGCTTTCCCTCACATCTCATCATCATCTTGCTCACCAGCGGCAATTATATCAGTAGATCCCTCTGCCTCACTTGTGCTTTCTAAAGCTCATTTGGTGCATCTAATTGGTGGAATCTATTTTGCACAGAGAAACTTGGCTTCAAAAATCAATTTGTAGATTTCAAGATTCTTATGCAACAGAAAACATGCTAATAGAGGGTGGATTGGAGGGAGACTCCGTCAATCAATCAATATCCATTACTTTAATTTTTTTATTATAACCTTTTTATTGCAGTGTAAAAGCAAGGTAAAGAAAAATACACAAACATGTTTAGCTTAATGAAATATTACAAGGCAAACACCATTATAATCACATTTCAAGTCACAAAATAGAACTTCGCCAGCCACCCCTGAAGTCCTCAAGTTTGTTCATCTCGATGACAACTCTCTCCTCCAAAATTAACCATTACCCTGACTTAATAAATTATTTGCATTTCTTTTCAGTTTCATGAATACATATATACTCAAATATACATCCATACACACTCAAACTTGGCCTCACCAACTTTGTTTCCTTTTCTTGTAGCCTACAAGTCTCACTATCACTATCTCTTCAATTTCTGTATAATTTATCTTTCTTTTTCTTTTTTTTTTCTTTTTTTTTTTTTTTTGAGACGGAGTCTTGCTCTGTCGCCCAGGCTGGAGTGCAGTAGCGTGATCTCCGCTCATTGCAAACTCTGCCTTCCGGATTCACGCCATTCTCCTGCCTCAGCCTCCTGAGTAGCTGGGACTACAGGCGCCCGCCACCACGCCCAGCTAATTTTTTGTATTTTTAGTAGAGAAGGGGTTATAATTTATCTTTTGAAAAACCTGAGTTATTTACCATCTAGGGTCTCCCAGAGTCTGAAATATGCTGATTGCATGCTCATGGTACAGTTCAACATGGACTTCTGTCACTGCATTTTCTGCAAATTGCCTATCCAGCAGCTTAATCATATTTAGTTTGATACTTTTTGCAAGACAAATGACAGATGATGTTATATTTTTTCATCCAAAAGATCTTGATGTCTTGCTTTATCTCTTTGGGAATGATAGTGCTGTTGTTGCTGTAGTAGTTGATATCTCTAACCATTTTTGTTGGCTGAAGCTTATTCTCTACTATATTCCTCAGGAAGTCTTCTTGAAGACCCTATTCTCTGAATTCTGGCGTGTTGGCAAGTTTCTTTGAAACATTTATGTACTGTAATTTCATTGGCTATTCCTTTATTTTCTTGATTATCTTAAATTGAAATAATGACTCTCTTTGTAAGCACTTTGTCTGGAGTCTGCAAAGCCTGTATTTTTCTTCACTCACCCTAGCATACCATATAATTAGAAGTTTGGAACTGATCTTTTAATTTTTGGAGGGAGGTATTAATAATCCTTCTGATATTTATATTAGTAGTTAAATAATTAAATAGTAGTTAAAGTAATTAAATAGGACTCTATTGCACTCAAGAGATTTTAAAACGTTTAAATTTCTAAATTTCCTTTAAGTATATTAAAATGTACCTAAATAAAATTGTTCTTCAAGAGTAACATGTAATTGAATCATCAACATCTTTATATAACTTTTCCAATTTTTTAAAGAAAGATACCTCTCTTGCAGCTCAATTGCTTTTTAAATAAAATAAATTTGAATCCCTGTTTGTACCTGGAGACCGTTTTGATCTGCCCTCCTCACCTCACATTTCACACATGGAGAAAAAAAGTCTGCACTTATAAAGCAATTATGCTACAAAACATGAAAT